ATGGCGGCCTGCGCGCCGCGCCGCGAGCTGCAGCGGGCATATGCGAAGCCGCGGTTCAGGCCGCTGAAGGTCATCATCAGGCGGAACTCGTAGAGGCGGCCCACGCGCTGGAACAGCAGGATAGCTGGTGCTCATACACTTCCTGAGGCAGCCGCCCGATGAACACCTCTGACCCAGCCGGCGGCGGGCTGCCCACCCAGCCTGGGGGTGGCCCGCCATACTTCCTCTGCCCGTTCACCTGCACCAGGCGATGCCTGTCTGCCTGACCCACGCCTCCAGCGCCGCCTTGTTCTCTGGCTTCACCCTCTCACACCACAGCTCACAATCCCGCGTGGACTGCATGGCTCTCTATTCTCTTTTTTTTTGAGACGTAGTTTCACTCTTGTTCTCCAGGCTGGAGTGCAATGGCAGGATCTTGGCTCACCGCAACCTCCGCCTCCCGGGTTCAAGCGATTCTCCTGCCTCAGCCTCCCAAGTAGCTGGGATTACAGGCACCCGCCACCATGCCCAGGTAATTTTTGTATTTTTAGTAGAATTTAGGAGTTTCCTAAATTCTGGGGGCTTGTCTCCCTGTTCCCCCACCCCGACTAATTTCCCTCGGTCGCTGCCACTGCCCCGTCCCTTAGGTCGCTCGGGCCGCCCCACTCCGAGACTTTTTTTTCTTTCGCTGGTTCTTTCAGCTTCAGTTTCCCTAGAGGGCGGGAGGGGAATATTTGGGGGCTCTCCTGCCTTCCTCTCCGAGCCGCGGAAGGGGAGACGCAGGGAGGAGGTCCGACCGGCTTTGGGCTCCAGCCAGGGGTCCGCGGAGACTATGGTCTCCGAAGGCCTTAGACGCGGGGCATTTCGCCAGCTGCGCGTCTCTCTCAACCGCGCCACCAAGCCCGGAGTCCAGCCGCGCCTCGCTGCGCCCAGCCCCGGCGCCCCAGGCTCTCTGCCCCCGACTCAATGCTCCCGCGCTCCCCCAAGCAGCCGCTGCGCCACCTCGCCCCGTCCCAGGCTCGTAGGCTGCTCAGCTCACGTGACCGCGCTCCGTTAACGGAAGAAACGAGATGGAGGCTGAAGGCGATCCGCAGTGGGGCCCCAGCCATTCGGATTGAGCCTTCTGCCACACCCAGCTAATTTTTTGTATTTTTTAATAGAGATGGAGTTTCACCGTGTTGCCCAGGCTGGTGTCGAACTCCTGAGCTCAGGTGATTCGCCCGCCTCAGCTTCCCAAAGTGTTGGGATTATAGGCGTGAGCCACCGCACCTGGCACATGTATATGTACGTACTTTTTACAAAATTGGATGTTTTGAGATGGAGTTTCTCTCTTGTTGCCCAGGCTGAAGTGCAATGTTGTGATCTCGGCTCACTGCAACCTCTGCCTCCCAGGTTCAAGCGATTCTCCTGCTTTGGCCTCCTGAGTAGCTGGGATTGCAGGTATGCACCACCACACCTGGCTAATTTTGTATCTGTAATGTGCATCCTGGCGCCCATTTTGCAGGTCAGTTGCTCTCCCTGGAAGGAAGAGTGTTCTCGGATTTCACCTTAAAGGAGGAAGGCTGCCAGAACTGAACTAGCACTTCTGAATATCCTGAGGCGAGGTCCGGTGACTTCCTTGGGAAGCTCTGCCACGCCCCCACCCCACCCTACCCCACCCTACCCCACCACAGCAGGCGCTGGAGTCCTGGGACCACCAGGGTCTGAGGCCCAAATCCTTCCTCACTAAGGGGAGGAGAGGGGTGTTCCGGCAGGGCAGGATGGGAAGGCGTGCTTGGGCGGGATTGTGACATAAGAGTGCCCTGGTGACATGGAGCAGATCTGTGACATAAATAAAGGTGTCATAAAGACAGGGCGGGGCTCACGCTTAGAAGGGGCACGAGCGTCTCGGAGCTGCCAGAATGTCTTCTGCTCAGTGCCCGGCACTAGTGTGTGTCATGTCCCGGCTGCGTTTCTGGGGCCCATGGCCCCTCCTTATGTGGCAACTATTGTGGCTACTAGTTAAGGAGGCTCAGCCTCTGGAGTGGGTCAAGGACCCGCTCCAGCTCACCTCTAATCCCCTGGGGCCGCCTGAGTCCTGGTCTTCCCACTCCTCCCATTTCCCACGGGAATCTCCCCATGCGCCTACTCTCCCAGCAGACCCGTGGGACTTTGATCACCTGGGGCCCTCTGCTTCCTCAGAGATGCCAGCCCCACCCCAGGAATCGACTGAAAATTTGGTTCCATTCCTGGACACCTGGGATTCAGCTGGAGAGCAGCCCCTGGAGCCAGAGCAGTTCTTGGCTTCACAGCAGGATTTAAAGGACAAGCTGAGTCCACAGGAAAGACTCCCTGTTTCGCCCAAGAAGCTGAAGAAAGATCCAGCTCAGCGTTGGAGCCTTGCTGAGATTATTGGAATTGCACGCCAATTATCCACACCTCAGAGTCAGAAACAGACTTTGCAGAATGAATATTCCAGTACAGATACACCGTATCCCAGTAGCCTGCCTCCAGAACTCCGGGTGAAGTCAGATGAGCCTCCAGGGCCCTCTGAGCAAGTTGGACCTTCTCAATTCCATCTAGAGCCCGAAACTCAAAATCCAGAGACCCTTGAAGACATCCAGTCCTCTTCACTCCAGCAAGAAGCCCCAGCACAGCTTCCACAGCTCCTTGAGGAAGAACCTTCTTCAATGCAGCAGGAGGCCCCAGCTCTGCCTCCAGAGTCCTCTATGGAGAGTCTAACTCTACCGAATCATGAGGTGTCAGTTCAACCTCCAGGTGAGGATCAAGCTTATTATCACTTGCCCAACATTACAGTTAAACCTGCAGATGTGGAGGTTACCATAACTTCAGAGCCTACCAATGAGACAGAATCTTCCCAAGCCCAGCAGGAGACCCCAATTCAGTTTCCAGAGGAGGTGGAACCTTCTGCAACCCAACAGGAGGCCCCAATTGAGCCTCCAGTTTCTCCTATGGAGCATGAACTTTCCATCAGTGAGCAGCAGCAGCCAGTTCAGCCTTCTGAGTCTTCTAGGGAGGTCGAATCTTCTCTGACCCAGCAGGAGACCCCAGGTCAGCCTCCAGAACATCATGAAGTCACAGTTTCACCTCCAGGTCACCATCAAACTCATCATTTAGATTCACCCAGTGTCTCTGTGAAGCCTCCAGACGTGCAGCTCACCATAGCAGCAGAGCCTAGTGCAGAGGTGGGAACTTCTCTAGTCCACCAGGAGGCTACAGCTCGGCTCTCAGGGTCAGGTAATGATGTAGAACCTCCCGCCATCCAGCACGGGGGCCCACCTCTGCTTCCAGAGTCATCAGAAGAAGCTGGACCTTTAGCAGTTCAACAGGAGACTTCATTTCAATCTCCGGAACCTATTAATAATGAGAACCCCTCTCCAACCCAGCAGGAGGCTGCAGCTGAGCATCCACAGACCGCTGAGGAGGGTGAGTCTTCCCTAACCCATCAGGAGGCCCCAGCTCAGACTCCAGAGTTCCCTAATGTAGTTGTAGCTCAACCTCCAGAGCATTCACACCTGACTCAAGCCACAGTTCAACCTTTGGATCTGGGGTTTACCATCACTCCAGAATCCATGACAGAGGTTGAACTTTCTCCAACCATGAAGGAGACCCCAACTCAGCCTCCTAAGAAAGTTGTACCCCAACTTCGAGTATATCAAGGGGTAACAAATCCAACACCAGGTCAGGATCAAGCTCAGCATCCAGTGTCACCCAGCGTTACAGTTCAACTTTTGGACCTGGGACTTACCATCACTCCAGAACCCACTACGGAGGTTGGACATTCTACAGCCCCGAAGAGGACTATAGTTTCTCCAAAGCATCCTGAGGTGACACTTCCACATCCAGACCAGGTTCAGACTCAGCATTCACACCTGACTCGAGCCACAGTTCAACCTTTGGACCTGGGGTTTACCATCACTCCAAAATCCATGACAGAGGTTGAACCTTCTACAGCCCTGATGACTACAGCTCCTCCTCCAGGACACCCTGAGGTGACACTTCCACCTTCAGACAAGGGTCAGGCTCAGCATTCACACCTGACTCAAGCCACCGTTCAACCTCTGGACCTGGAGCTTACCATAACTACAAAACCTACTACAGAGGTTAAACCATCTCCAACCACAGAGGAGACCTCAACTCAGCCTCCAGACCTGGGACTTGCCATCATTCCAGAACCCACTACAGAGACTGGACATTCTACAGCCCTGGAGAAGACTACAGCTCCTCATCCAGACCGGGTTCAGAGTCTGCATCGAAGCCTGACTGAAGTCACAGGTCCACCTACTGAACTAGAACCTGCTCAGGATTCACTGGTGCAGTCTGAAAGTTACACCCAAAATAAGGCTTTAACTGCACCAGAGGAACAGAAGGCCTCCACAAGCACCAACATATGTGAGCTCTGTACCTGCGGAGATGAGATGTTGTCATGTATTGATCTCAACCCAGAGCAGAGGCTCCGCCAAGTGCCTGTGCCAGAGCCCAACACCCACAATGGCACCTTCACCATCTTGTAAGAATCACTTTTCCTCAATTGTCCTCTGTTATTCAAGGATATAAACTGTGTTTCTTCACAGAAATTTCCAAGGAAACTATATTTCTTACATTGATGGAAATGTATGGAAAGCATACAGTTGGACTGAGAAACTGTGAGTATATTCTCTCCAAATATGACAAAAAGTTTAATCTAGAAATAACTTCTTCATTTTCCAGAATTCTCAGAGAAAATAACTTGACTGAATTACACAAGGATTCATTTGAAGGCCTGCTATCCCTCCAGTATTTGTAAGTTAGTTAATTATATTTATGAGTTTTTAAACTAATCAAGGCAATATTTTTGTTTTCCTAGAGATTTATCCTGCAATAAAATACAGTCTATTGAAAGACATACATTTGAACCACTACCATTTTTGAAGTTTATGTAAGTTACAAATATAACTTGATTACATTTGGTTTTTTCTTTGGCTTGTGTCTTTTTTTTTTAGAAATCTTAGTTGCAATGTAATTACAGAACTCAGCTTTGGAACATTTCAGGCCTGGCACGGAATGCAGTTTTTACATAAGTTGTAAGTGAAATAGAAGATGAATACATGTAAACAGCAGGAATCAAATCCAAAGTTGTAGGGCCAGAATGGTGGCTCATGCCTGTAATCCCAGCACCTTGGGCCACTACCCTCCAACCTCCCCTCCAGGCTGGTCTCAAACTCCTCTGACCTCAGGTGATCCGCCCACCTCCCTCCAACCTCCCCTCCAGGCTGGTCTCAAACTCCTCTGACCTCAGGTGATCCGCCCACCTCAGCCTCCCACTAATTTATTGCTCTCTGTTTTCATCTATAGGATCTTACCTAGCCATATGGCCTGCTGCCTCTGCCAACTTAAAAACAGCATTGAGGCTGTCTGCAAGACAGTCAAGCTGCATTGCAACAGTGCATGTCTGACAAACACCATACATTGTCGTGAGTCCAAATTGCGCGGTGATAAATTGTTATTTCACGAGCAAAGCAGTCTCTTTTTTGACAGCTGAAGAAGAATCTGTAGGGAATCCAGAAGGAGCATTCATGAAGGTGTTACAAGCCCGGAAGAATTACACAAGCACTGAGCTGACTGTTGAGCCGGAGGAGCCCTCAGACAGCAGTGGCATCAACTTGTCAGGCTTTGGGAGTGAGCAGCTAGACACCAATGACGAGAGTGATGTTATCAGTGCACTAAGTTACATTTGCCATATTTCTCAGCAGTAAACCTAGATGAGAGTGATGTTATCAGTGCACTAAGTTACATTTGCCATATTTCTCAGCAGTAAACCTAGATGTGGAATCAATGTTACTACCGTTCATTAAACTGCCAACCACAGGAAACAGCCTGGCAAAGATTCAAACTGTAGGCCAAAACCGGCAAAAAGTGAATAGAGTCCTCATGGGCCCAATGAGCATCCAGAAAAGGCACTTCAAAGAGGTGGGAAGGCAGAGCATCAGGAGGGAACAGGGTGCCCAGGCATCTGTGGAGAACGCTGCCGAAGAAAAAAGGCTCGGGAGTCCAGCCCCAAGGGAGCTGGAACAGCCTCACACACAGCAGGGGCCTGAGAAGTTAGCGGGAAACGCCATCTACACCAAGCCTTCGTTCAGCCAAGAGCATAAGGCAGCAGTCTCTGTGCTGACACCCTTCTCCAAGGGCGCGCCTTCTACCTCCAGCCCTGCAAAAGCCCTACCACAGGTGAGAGACAGATTGAAAGACAACACACACTATTTCCATTTTAGAAAGTGCACCCTACCACAGGTGAGAGACAGATTGAAAGACAACACACACTATTTCCATTTTAGAAAGTGCAAAGGCTAGAGTTACAAATATGAAGGCTTCTAAACCAATTTCACATTCCAGAAAAAAATACCGCTTTCACAAAACTCGCTCCGCATGACCCACAGAACACCCAAGGTCAAAAGAAAAAAATACCGCTTTCACAAAACTCGCTCCGCATGACCCACAGAACACCCAAGGTCAAAAAGAGTCCAAAGTTCAGAAAGAAAAGTTATCTGAGTAGACTGATGCTCGCAAACAGGCCTCCGTTCTCTGCAGCGAAGAGCCTCATAAATTCCCCTTCACAAGGGGCTTTTTCATCCTTAGGAGACCTGAGTCCTCAAGAAAACCCTTTTCTGGAAGTATCTGCTCCTTCAGAACATTTTATAGAAACCACTAATATAAAAGACACAACTGCAAGAAATGCCTTGGAAGAAAATGTTTTTATGGAAAACACTAACATGCCAGAAGTCACCATCTCTGAAAACACAAACTACAATCATCCTCCTGAGGCAGATTCCGCTGGGACTGCATTCAACTTAGGGCCAACTGTTAAACAAACTGAGACAAAATGGGAATACAACAACGTGGGCACTGACCTGTCCCCCGAGCCCAAAAGCTTCAATTACCCATTGCTCAGTTTGAAATTCAGCTAACCCAGCAGCTACAGTCCCCCGAGCCCAAAAGCTTCAATTACCCATTGCTCAGTTTGAAATTCAGCTAACCCAGCAGCTACAGTCCCTTATCCCCAACAACAATGTGAGAAGGCTCATTTCTCATGTTATCCGGACCTTGAAGATGGACTGCTCTGGGGCCCATGTGCAAGTGACCTGTGCCAAGCTCATCTCCAGGACAGGCCACCTGATGAAGCTTCTCAGTGGGCAGCAGGAAGTAAAGGCATCTGAGATAGAATGGGATACGGACCAATGGAAGACTGAGAACTACATTAATGAGAGCACGGAAGCCCAGAGTGAACAGAAAGAGAAGTCGCTTGAGGTGAGGACCACACAGAAACATGAGACCCAGATGTGTTTTTTTTTTGTTTTTTTGTTTTTTTTAGCTCACAAAAGAAGTTCCAGGATACGGCTATACTGACAAACTCATCTTGGCATTAATTGTGACTGAAATACTAATGATTTTGATTATACTTTTCTGCCTCATTGTGGTAAGGACAATAATTAATTCAGGTTTTCAGAAGATAATCTTAATTGCGTTTTCTTCTAAAACAGATGTGTTGTCACCGAAGGTCATTACAAGAAGATGAAGAAGGATTCTCAAGGTAAATATTAGTCTGGTGATTTTTTTTTTTCTTCAAAACCTTGGCATTGTTATTCTTATCCCAGGGACAGCGAAGCCCCAACAGAGAAGGGGGAGGAGAGTGAAGCCCTGCCATAGGAGGAGAACCCAGCCCACCTCAGGCCTCCTGCAAAAACACATAGCATAAACAATACCATCAGAAAGAAAAGCAGGACTGAAGCCAGCGGCCCACACATCCACAGAGGCAGCGGGCAGAGCAAGCACAGGGCCATCGTTCCTGCCCTTGTTTCCCAGTCTAATTAGTCACCCAGACCTGAAAACATATCCTCAGGGGGTGGAGATTTTACAATTACCATTGTTTTTGGTGCCCTCTCCCTTGCTTCATCAAGCATCAGTCATATAATACCACAGATTTGAACTCCTGCCCACAGGGGACCTCCCATCTCCTGGCCCCTATCATAGGATCACTGGGCCTACCTGCACTGTGGGGCCAAGCCCTGTCTTTTTCCCAAGCCCTCAAGCACACGCATGAGTGTTCATCCCGACTTGGTAGGGGGCTTTTCACCCTTACAAGATGGCAAAAGATTCACATTGCTTTTTTAAAAATTTGTTTTTCTTTTTAAAAATCCCAACCCTTG